TTTCTATTCGCCATTAGAGTTAACCTTTATTAGTATAGATAAAGGAGTGCTGACAAGACCTCTTTTCATGCTCAACATCCACTGAGCACCTCTTGGCAGGTGGGGAGGGAATCCAGCCTTGTGCCAGGTGCTTCTGGAAACCTAAGGGTAGCAAGATGTGATTCTTTACATCGAGAAGCTCAGGCTTGGTTAGGGGGGACAAAATAGGTGACCTCTGGGTGCTGTGTATTGGGCTTACTTTGGTGAGGCAGTAGCTATCCAGGGGTTATTGCAAGAGCAGAGTGAGTGAAGCCCAGAGTGGGAGATCCTGCAGATGCCCCCTTTGTCTTCTGGTGCCAGGATCCCAAAGGCATGGGCGATGTGGCAAGAGGGGGGCTGGAGGGAATGTAGGCCCACATTGTGGGAGTCTCCCACCCAGCTCTCGGTGAATGGCATAACTTATGGCCCTGCCTCAGTCTCTGTCCTTGTTTCCCCATGGGCTACTGAGCTGAAAAAAGGGGCTGGGGATGGGGGGAAACAGCCCTGGAAATAGCCTCTTTCAGAATCATTAGGCTGAAAGGTGAAAGCTGGAAACTGCTTTGTCGATTGTTTTTAAACTCTCTGTCTTTATCTTGCTGGTCCCTGTCCTCTTTCTTCTTTGCCTCCCTCCTGCCGCTGCGCATCTCGCTTCTGGGCTCCGGCCGCAGCCCCCCTCCCTCTCGGTACCTTGCAACAGGCTCTGGAGATTGAGCTGCGCCTCCCGAAGCAGCTCCTCTACACTCGGGGGCCTGCCCGAGGAGAGGAACACGTTCACTGGCTGTCGCCATGACGACCTCGAGTGGGCAGTCGCTGTCGCATTTTCCCGACCCGAGTTAGCTGCAGCTAGGGAAGGAGAGAGTCAGTGAGAGGCGCAGGCGAGCTGGAGGGGAGCGGCGCGCGGCGGCCAGTGGGCGCCCGCGGTTCCCCAAGGCCCGCCCCTGCGTGGGGTGGGGGGAGTGCGAGGCTGCGCTTAAAAGGCGGGGAATCGCCGGCCGCAAGATTTTTCCTCGACAGATCCTGCCGCAGTCCGCTCCCTCCCGCTCCGCTCGCCCCTGCCCGCCCGCCCGCCCGGTCGCGCGGTCGCCGCCGCCACCGTGTCGCCCGCATCCTCCGCCTGGCGCCTCCGGGCCCCGTGCCTCCGCCCGCCCTCTCCGGCCCCGGCGACGAGGTAACGCGCCCTGGGCCGAGCCGCCGGGCCCTCCGCCCAGAGCGCCGCCCTCCGAGCTCGCCCCGGTGGGTGTGGCCCGGCCTGGCCCGTGCCCCGCTGCCGCACTTCGGTCCCTCCCGAGCCCCGCCGCCGCATTTCGGCCTCCTCCGGCCGCCCGTAGTTCCAGTTCCCCTTTCCCCACCACGGAGCCCCAGGGCCCCTGGGCTTGTCGAGATGTCTGAGGCGTCAGGAAATCTCAACAGCCTCCGCATGGCGAATGTGGCCCTGCGCGAAGAATTAAATGCCCTTCGCGGGGAGAATGCCAATTTGGGCCTCCAGCTCGGGAGAGCCCTGGCCGAGGTTAATTCCTTGCGGGGCAATGTCTCCAGCTACATCCGCTGGCCAGTACCCATAGTGCCCGTCCTTGCGGAGGAGAACTTGGAGTTCGCGCTCAGTGAGATCGAAGTCATTCCCGGGGGAGAACTGCCCTTCTTGTGCCGGCCTCCCCCACGCGCGGAGCCCGACTGTATCTCGGATGATCTTTTGATTAACGTGATCCAGGATCGCAGCACCCCCGACGGGCCCGCTGACCCCCCTCTGCTGCCCATCCCGCCCCCGCCGGCGCTGCCTCCGCCCGCGTCAAAGGAACCGCCCCCGCAACCCCCTCTGGCACCGCTGGAGCGGCCTGAGATAGAGCCCTTTTCAGGAGACCCAGTCTACCTGGCTGAATTCCTGATGCAGCTAGAGACCTTCATAGCCGACCATGAGGTTCATTTCCCCGGGGGCGCCGAGCGGGTGGCCTTTCTGATCTCCTTTTTCACTGGCGAAGCCAAGGACTGGGCCATCTCGGTCACCCAGGAAGGAAGCCCCTTGCATGCCAACTTCCCGCGCTTCCTGGATGAAATCCGTAAGGAATTCTGTGGCCCCATCCCCCCACGTGTGGCTAAAAAGGCCATTCGCAAGCTCAAGCAGGGCCACTGTACCCTCGGCAGCTATGCAGATGCTTTTCAGTTCCTGGCCCAATTCTTGTCTTGGGATGACTGCCGCCTCCAAAACCAATTCCTCAAAGGCCTGTCGGAATTCTTCCGCAAAGAGCTCTTATGGTCAACAGAAATGGCCGACCTGGATGAGCTGATTCTCGAATGTGTGGAGATAGAAAGAAAAGTGCGCGTTCCCAAGCCTATCCCGCTCCCTGGAGTTCGAAATATCATCTTCCCTTTTGCTCCGAGTCCCAATGAGGAAGAAAGTGAAGATGAAGAGTACTACAGTGAAGATGAAGACCAAGAGGCACGCAGGCACAGGCTTCACTCCAAGGACCAGAGGAAGCGCATGAGGGCTTTTCAGCAAGAGATGAAGGAGAAGGAGGAGGAGGAGATGAAGAAGGAGGAAGAAATGAAGAAGAAGGAAGAGAAGGAGGAGGAGGAGGAAGAGGAAATGAAACAGAAAGAGGAGGAGGAGGAGATAAGGAACAAGAATGAGGAGGAAGGAGAGAGTAAGGATGAAGAAGATGAAGATGAGGATGGGGGCCAGAAACCAGAAGGAGAGCCACAGCAGGATCCAGGGACTGAGGAGACCTATGGTGAGGTGGAGGAGGAGCCACTGGATGAGGCCCAAGATGATGACCTAGATGAGCTGATGGAGATGGAGCCGACCTTTGTTCACGCGTCATCCCAGACTTCTGGCCCCACAAGTGGTTACCACGCCGAAAACTTCCTGGGTGCATCACCTCCCATAATACAGCCTAGCAGACGGAGGAACCAGAATCGAGTCCCACTTCTGGAAGGCCTTCCAGGCACCAATTCACCATTCTACAGCTCCCCCCAACTGATTCGCCGCACAGGTCGTTTAGGACAACGCCAAGTTCGAAGACGCCCCCCTGTGCTTTTCCGCCTCACTCCGAGACAGGGGGGCCACCGAGCTGCTCGTGGCCGAATTCGAGTTTGAGTGCTGGGGCCAGATGGCCACCCAGAACACACCCTTCTTTTGCATCCCCCGCCCCTGCTATTGCTGCCATACCTGCCCCATTTGCTGACCAGGACTTCAGGGAGTTTCAGACCTGCAGAACCTGAAGAAGACCTGCAGAATTCCAGACCATCTTGCAACCGTGACCAGAGAGCGACGTGTGCCCAACCAGGGCCACCTGGGAAAGGAGGGATCAGCAATAGCTGCCCTCTTGGCATGTACTCTGCTCAGTCCGGCCACGAGCTGGAGAGCAAGTTTCTGGGCCTGTTCCCATAAATGAACTGGTCACCCTCTTGTATTTCCCCTCTGGTTGTTCCTAACCCTCACCTCTCCTGCGTTTCTTCACCCTATGTTCTACAGTTTTATTCTCTGACTGACCCACCAGGACTTCACCCAATGCCTCACTGATCTGCCCCAATGAGCAAGAGGACAGGCTACCCTGAACTCCTAAAGCCACTGAGGCCAGTTGCTAGATATAATCGATGGTGAGCAGGATGGTATCCAGAAATGTCCCTAGAATCCTACACTCATTTCATGCCACACCTCCAGCAGAGGGCCTGGAAGAGGACCCGACATCTAGCCCAGTGAGAGTGTGCAAAGCCACATGTCAAATGGACAACTTGACGGAGATTTGCCCTTGACTGACTGTGCAGGCTGGTTCCACTTACAGCACTTGAGTTTACCTTTGCACAGATTCCTGTATCAGGGCTCTTGGACTGACTTGCCACACATCTGGAGCCCTTTCCTCTCACCACATTGCCCTCCTGGGCACCCCCGGTGGACAGCGCCCAACATTGCAGGCTCCACAACTTTCCTTGATGTTGCCTAAAGGGTAGCCAGTTAGGGTTCCGGAGAGGAGAAGGAGGAAGAAGAGGAGGAGGAGAAAGAAGCAGCAACGATCATTCTGCCATTGTAAAGAGTGACTCTTTCCTTAGGGATGGTGGTCTTCTCCCCTTGCCAGGCCTTGGACTGCAGCCCCCAGTCAAAGGTCTTTGCAGGACACTTTCTATCCTTGGAGTTGCAGAGGAGGCCTGATTGGCCATTCCTTCTGGGACAGACAGAGAGAGGGCCCATGGCCTGCTCTGAGCTCCCTTCAATTTCAAGGAACCCTTAGTTCTGAGAGGAGAGAGGAAGGCTGCACCTACCGTGGCCTCACAGCTGGGACCCCTCATGGGGGCCAACCCCTGGCCTGCTGCTGTGCTTCAGTGACACAGTAAAGCTTAAGAGGGTGGCTGCCTCCTAGGAACTCCTGGGACTTCTAGGTACAAACTCAGGTGCCCTTATAAAGAGACCCACTGCTTGCCTTGAGTCCAGAAAGCACTGCTTCTGCAGTGAAAAACACACACTTACTATGTCAGTTTTGGCCATAAAATGCCAGCCAAATCCACTGCTGGCCTGAACTGCCCCTGGACACTGGACTTTCTGCACAGTGACTGGCAGCAGAGCAAGTGCAGCCAGGGTTTGTGGCCAAAGGGAAGAAAGCATAGTAAATTCAACCTCTGTTCCTCATGGGAGTCTGACCGATAATCTCAGGCGGACCTTAGGATCTTGGGCCTGGAGGCAAGAGAAAAAAGCTGGAGGAAGAGGAGTCGCAGAGAAACCCAGTCCTCTGACTGGTTTCTGGTGAGGTCTCTATTCATCAGTGGGAGGTAAGATGCCCTTTTCATTAGCGCTTTTGTTTCTCAGCCTGGGGATCAGTGGATTTGGATTCCTATAACCTGTTGCTACCTTTTAAAAAGATCCCCTCTCTCCAAAGAGAAAAGTAATACATAATCATTAAAGAAAGTTTGGAAAATAGAGAAAACTATGAGGACAAAAACCCCCCAGCCATTCAGAGTCCCACCACACAGAGGCAAGCACTATTAACACTTTGCTGCTTTCCTTTCTAGTGTGTTCTTGCTATGTCTTGTCAAAGCTGAGATCACCCTGCCAGTTCTTGATCAGCAGGATTTAAAATGGCTGCCACCTGTGCAGTCATGCATACTGAATAATTCATTTAAGCATTCTCCTAATTTGTTGGACCTTTCAATTGTCTGGTTTTCCCCATCCCCACCAGGGCAGGAGTAAACAACTTTGTAAAGAAAATTTTGTCTGTTTTTCAGCTGATTTTATCTGATTTCCTCAAGAGTGCATTCCAGAAGGGGACCTGCTATTCTTCGAGGGGACCTGCTATTCTTCGAGGCAGTGGACCCTGTTTGCTGATGGTCAACACTCTGGCCCTGCTGCCCCATGTCCCTGTGGAGAAGTGTGAAGGACGGGTGCCTTAAACCCACACTTCCAGGGACCCTTCAGCACAGGTCCTGCCTGTTCCCATGGTGCTTCTCACCCTGAACCCTCAGAGCTACAGCCAGGGATAGAGCAGATGAGCAGTGAGCTGGTTTCCACCCTCTGGGGCAGGAGGGGCTTGGGCTTCCCTTTGACCCTCTTCCTTCCTTTCCCAGATCTTCAATATTTGTTGTGATGTAACAGCCATAAGAGCTGTAAGAGGAACTGTGGGCTTTGGGAGCTTTCTTGGGTTGAAAGAGGGGTGGGGGGAGGGGATGCATGCAGGGGTATGAAGGCAGCCCAAGGTCTCCCAGAGGCTCGGGAGGAAACCCTTTTGGAATACATGTGTTATTGTTGCATTACTGTGTTGTGAAGATAAGAAGCTGCTCTGTATGCTAAAGCTTTCTCTCCTCAATAAAAATATAAAGGGTGTGTAAAGATTGTGCCTCTTTGTTATTGAGCAAGCATAG